GACACCTGATCTCCAGTACTATAAGGTAATGAATTTCTTTTGTTGTATGCAACTAAATGTGTGATAGTTTCTTACAGCATCAATGAGAAACTAATACACGCTACATAAACACAAGGGAGATGTATTACTCGTTTTGTAGAAATCAAAGGCATTAATAAAACTAATAGCAGTTACCATTTATTGAGTGCTTCCTAGGTGCTAGGCACTATACTCAGCTCTTTCTGTATCTAATCTTATGTAGCCCTAGAACAAGATATGAGGTGGGAATTAAGGCCCAATAACTAGCTAGAATGTTTTAGAGTTGGGATCTGCGCCCAATCTATGTCACTCTAAGTTTTTTTTTGTTTTACCCCATCCCCATATTTCATCATAAGCCTTTGGGTTTGTCTTCATTCTTTAGCATGCGTTATACTCGCACGTGTCAACCTAGGAGTCGGGCTGGGGCGGGGCAGGAGATGACATCCACATCTAGGGTGCATGAAATTAAAAAAGAGCCGAAGCCATCTCTACAAGTCACAGGTAGCTTACATAGGCACCCACAGCAGATGTGAGGCTACAGAAAAATGAATGAGACAAAGAATACGCTTCAGACCGAAAGTCAAAGATCCCGCACCGTCCGTTCCTAACTCGCCCGCGTACTGGGTGAATCCTAGAGCCTGGCGTCTGCGAGGACTCCAGGAGCGACAGCAGGGACCGACGCAGAGAGGTCCTCAGCCTGGTTTCCCGGAGAAGAGGTCGCCCCGCTTCCCCCGCCCGCACCCCCCGGTGTTTTGGAGGCCCGCGTGGTCCCGCCTCATTGGCCGCCGCGGAGCCCGAGGCCTCGGGGAGGCGGGGCGGCCTTCGCAGTTGTAGTTCCCGAGTCCTCTCGTTCAGCGGCTCCGCCTTCCTGCCGCGGCGCCTAGGCGACCGCCCAGGACCACAACTCCCACAAGGCCCCGCGCTTGGGGGCGTGGCCGAGGAGCCAAGCGAGCCGGGGGCGGGGCCGCCTGGGGGATGAAGTGGGGGCGCTCGCCTTTCCTGCCTCACTCGCAGCTGCCGGGTGTTGGGGAAAGAGTCGCCTGCCTCCGGACTGGAGTGCAGACCTCTGACCCTGGAGTCGCTCGGCCGCTGGGAACCGTCCCCTTGGGTCGTCGCCTGGGCCGCCCGTCGTTCCCCGGCCCCGAGGGGTCCGGCTGGCCGCGGTGTGGGTAGAGGTCAGCATGAGCCAAGGGGTCCGCCGGGCAGGCGCTGGGCAGGGGGTAGCGGCCGCGGTGCAGCTGCTGGTCACCCTGAGCTTCCTGCGGAGCGTCGTCGAGGCGCAGGTAAGCCCGAGTGATAGCGGGCCGGGAACCCCAGTTTACATATTTTAAATTATATAAATTCTAGGTCACTGGAGTTCTGGATGATTGCTTGTGTGATATTGACAGCATCGATAACTTCAATACCTACAAAATCTTCCCCAAAATAAAAAAATTGCAAGAGAGAGACTATTTTCGTTATTACAAGGTAAGGTTGTAATTTTTTATTCTGTTGATATCATGAGTTTACTAACTTTGTTCTTTCTTTCAAGGTTAATCTGAAGCGACCTTGTCCTTTCTGGGCAGAAGATGGCCACTGTTCAATAAAAGACTGTCATGTGGAGCCCTGTCCAGAGGTATAATAAATAAAATAACAGGGCAAAGCCAAAAAAATTTTTTTGCTTTTCTTGTTTTTTTAAGAGTAAAATTCCGGTTGGAATAAAAGCTGGGCATTCTAATAAGGTAAGTCCCTCCTCTTCCTTGAGTGTTTCTGCAATTTTTACTAAACTTACGAACTTCTTTGCAGTACTTGAAAATGGCAAACAATACCAAAGAATTAGAAGATTGTGAGCAAGCTAATAAACTGGGAGCAATTAACAGCACATTAAGGCAAGTTTTATTTTGGTAATATTAAGAAAATATAATTTTTCTTTTTTATTCCTCCTTCCCATAGTAATCAAAGCAAAGAAGCTTTCATTGACTGGGCAAGATATGATGATTCACGGGATCACTTTTGTGAACTTGATGGTAATACAATAAACTATTATAATTAAATTATTTGGATGGTTTTTATGAATTTTTTCTTGTTCAGATGAGAGATCTCCAGCTGCTCAGTATGTAGACCTATTGCTGAACCCAGAGCGTTACACTGGCTATAAAGGGACCTCTGCATGGAGAGTGTGGAACAGCATCTATGAAGAGAACTGTTTCAAGTAACTGGAGGGGGTGGGGGAAGAAGGAACGATCTATGTTTGGGTATTATGCTTTCTTTTTCAGGCCTCGATCTGTTTATCGTCCTTTAAATCCTCTGGCGCCTAGCCGAGGTAGGTTTTTCATATGTACATTTTCATGCTTTTCTAAAATCTTTTCTATTATTTTCTCTTTTAGGCGAAGATGATGGTGAGCAAAACTCATGTTTGTTTGTTTCAAGTAATGTTTTAATCCACTTTTCTCTCTCTCTCAGGAGAATCATTCTACACATGGCTAGAAGGTAAACAGTCTGTTCTAAATTTATTGGATTTTTGTAATTTCTTTTTCAATATTTTTCTGAATAGGTTTGTGTCTGGAGAAAAGAGTCTTCTATAAGCTTATATCGGGACTTCATGCTAGCATCAATTTACATCTATGCGCAAATTATCTTTTGGAAGGTAATCATATTTTTAAGTCGAGATTTTGCCTTAAACAATGTAATGTATTTCTCTTTCTCTTTAGAAACCTGGGGTAAGCCCAGTTGGGGACCTAATATTAAAGAATTCAAACACCGCTTTGACCCTGTGGAAACCAAGGGAGAAGGTCCAAGAAGGCTCAAGAATCTTTACTTTTTATACTTGATTGAGCTTCGAGCTTTGTCAAAGGTGGCTCCATATTTTGAGCGCTCAATTGTCGATCTTTACACTGGAAATGCAGAAGAAGATGCTGACACAAAAACTCTTCTACTGAATATCTTTCAAGATACAAAGTAAGAATTGACTATCCGTGATTTGAAATTCTTGTAACTTAATCCAATACTATCATTTTATCAGGTCCTTTCCCATGCACTTTGATGAGAAATCCATGTTTGCAGGTGACAAAAAAGGGGCCAAGTCACTAAAGGTAAAAAGTTCTCGATTGGGACACGGGGTTGGTAATTAGACTGAAAATATTTTCTGCTTGCTAGGAGGAATTCCGATTACATTTCAAGAATATCTCCCGTATAATGGACTGTGTTGGATGTGACAAATGCAGATTATGGGGAAAATTACAGGTATATGTGTTGTCTTCTCTTTTGAAGCCATTGTTAATTATGAGTTTATTGCTATTTTCTTTAGACTCAGGGTTTAGGAACTGCCCTGAAGATATTATTCTCTGAAAAAGAAATCCAAAAGCTTCCAGAGAATAGTCCATCTAAAGGCTTCCAACTCACCCGACAGGAAATAGTTGCTCTTTTAAATGCTTTTGGAAGGTAAGAACCATTATATGTTGAAGATTTTTGATCCTTACTAATAAGCTTTTTCTTTCTTCCATAGGCTTTCTACAAGTATAAGAGACTTACAGAATTTTAAAGTCTTATTACAACACAGTAGGTAATAAAGGCTTTTATGTGTCTAACTAGAGACATAAAGTGACTGTGGAAAGCCTTTTAATTATGGACATTCATCAGAAAGACACTAATCTGACTTCAAGAATTCTGAACTATTAAATAGAAAATTTAAATGCTCACTTGAATATTTATGATTCTTAATAGATTATTATCAACTAGAGATATTTATAAATGAAGTATATACTTTTAAAACATGTAAGTTATACTAATTTTGTGTTTAATTTCATATGTTTTCATGTAATGAAAATTCTATTTTTTTTAGAATTGGTTTTGTTTTTATTCTATTATCCTTTATTTCCAGTTGTCAAACTTTAAATGGCTATGTCTGCATTCTAATAACACTGTTCAGTCTGTTATGGAAAAGGAGAACTAGGGAACAAATGTTGCTCAGGGCTGGTGTCAGTGAGAAAAATTTATCAATGCTTTTTAATGTGTTTTTACCCTTGCCTCACTGTGTGTGTGTCACTTTCTATAATATAAAGAAATACTATAATATTTCTAGAATCTGGAACTGTCACCATGATGAATGGCCCTTTCAATGCATAGTTACAGAAATTCCTGAAGATTCCCCAGGACTTCAATTTCATTGGTTTTTATTTGCAGTTTTTAGTTGCTGTAATTGTTGCTGTTTCCAGTCTAAAGGACCTCCTTTGGTAAAGGTGAACAAGACCTCTCCCCTATGCTACCCAGCCAGATTTTGTGTGTGTAATGGGCTGGCCCAAGAGTGTTCTTTTACTTAGAACTCCTTTTGATTTTGCTTTTCTCTGCCCCTAGAAATTTTAGGGACAAAGACATTTTGGAAATTGTCAGTTACTTTTAGAAAGAAAACACTGCAGAAATATTTAACAGATTACTTCTTGATAAAATTTAAATGGGATTATATGAATTTATAATGCCAATTGAAAATATTATATACACAAAATTTGCTATTTTCACTTAAAGTAAGCATTTTTAAAGGATTTATTTTAGAATACAATCTATGCAATCCTCGAACTCAGTGTGCTTTTCCCTGACAGGATATATAAAAAGGTAGATTAGGTCAACCCTCCTTTAAGCTTACTCTCCCCTCACCTTTTCTTTTCACTGTATATAAACGGTACTTTCTGTGATTCATACCAACAGAGGACTTTCTGTGATTCATACCAACAGTCCTAAACTGTCATTTTCTAAATCTGGGATTTAAAATCTTTAGACAATATTTAAAATCTTGATTTTTTTTAAATGTCAGCAGATACAATTTGGAAGATTGCATCTGTGTAGAAGTAATGCAGGTACAAGATCTAGAGTTTTTCCTTAGACTCTTTAGTCTTTTCTGAATTAAAGAATAAGTGCTCTTAAATCCATATTTTATCCTGTCAAAGTCTGAAATGTGTTCATTGATGATTTGGTGACATCTAAAAAATTGTATTTAGTTGGCTTGGCTCACCCCTCTTAAAAATACTTAGCCATCTCTTGGTGGGATGTGGTGGGGGTATTAAGGTCTCAGAGTTATTTATTTTCTCACCTAATTTCAAACCTTTATAAACTTGGGGTTTTGTTGTTGATGGTGGTAGTATTTTTTGTTAAGTTGTTTAAAAGGCTGACTTGATTGGAGCCTCCTCTACTTTTTCTTGAGGGTTGCAAGTATTGTATGGTGGGGGAGGGGGGCCTTAAGGCAAACTGTCTAAAAAGTGACTATCCAATTAATTTAACTAGTAAATTAGTAAGAATTATTCTTAGTATTCACTCAGAGTTTAAGATGTGAAAAATCTGCACTTTGTTTATCACTCTAAATGTAAAGAACTTTTTGATAGTGTTATTTCACCACTCCCTCAGTTAAAGGCTATTATTTAAACTGTTTACTGGAGAAAATCCTCGCTCATGTCCATTTATTGTTTTTTTCTGTACTGTGATTTGTTTCAAGCTTAGGAAAACTAGTATATTAGAGTATGTTCTAGGAAATTAAAAGATCTGGTTAGAGTAAAAAGTTCTTTTTAAGGTTCTTAACTAATTTTTTCACAACTAAGAAAATAAATGAAGTATTCTTAGGCTGAAATTCATCTTATTTTATCATAAATTAGATTGTAGGGGCAGCCTACATTTTTGTGTATGTGTTTTTATTTCTTAAATGATTGTGTGAGCCTGGTGACATTTTATGGTTCTTGTGATCTAAACTGTTTTTCCAATTCACATCTTTTGTCGTGAAGTGATATTATACTAGAGTACTGTTTGCATTGTAAAAATGCTTTGCTGGTGCTCTGGCATTTTGTCTTTATCTCATCACCTAATTTAAAAACCCAGCACTTGATAATATAACTGACAGAAATGATTGTACCCACTGATGAAGTAATGAAAATGAAGAAAAGGAAAATATTCCTTCCTTCAATGGCGTAAGTTTATTTTTTACTTAAGTGGCATCTATGTAAGTTAGACAAACTATATATTAAAATTGGTAAACTTTGAATGTTTCTCCTGTTTTGATTCTTAGATTATGAGGAGGATCAGACAGAATAAGACTCCACACTTTTGAAATTTGATAAGTCAAAACGTTTTATTTTGACATTTTTAACATTGTGAATTATTCGATATTTGTAATCTCTGTATGTATATGAAACTCTGCCATGTTTTTCAACTTTGCCTATGTGCCACTGTATATAAGAAAGGACAGCTATTTTGATCTTCATCAGCATTGCCTTCAGCTGAAAATTTGGGAACAGTTCACAGTAAACCTCTCAGTAGTTTGCAAACTGAGGTACCTGCAGAAACCATAGCTACTCACCAAAATACACAGATTAGGTGCATGGTATCGTGGAAATTATTTGGTAAAAAAACACACACACAAATCTATGTGTACTGTATTTTAAGGAATATCTACAGGTGCAGCTTTGATTTTGAACAGAATTCCAAATAATTTACTGTTGTACCCACCAGAATCTAGAAAATGTGAATTAAAGTACATGTTTCTGCAATCTTTTCTGTCTTGTTTTTCCCCGCTATTTTAAGTGTTTCTTTTTATGGCATGAGAATTTGATTGTAACCTGTGGAGAAGGGAGAAAATGTATTTATAAGTAGTCTGAGGTTGTTTCTTATCATAATGGCAAGCATTGGCTGGCATTGTATTAAGGGCTTTTACATGCATAGTTTGGCTTTAAAAGAATACACCGTTAATCTTCACAATAGCACTAGTAGGTAGGTACAATTACTTCTCTGTTTTATAAGTAAGAAGACTGAGGATAAAAAAGGCTAAGTAACCTGTCCATAGTCACAAATTCTAGGTTGTGGAGCAAGAATTTGAGACGAGAAAGACTGATTCTAGAACCTTTGTGACATTTTGTAAGTTGGCCTATTTCCATTCAGCTACAAAGTGGGAACAATTAAAAGCATTGTTTGATTTGTATTGAATCATAAAGCTTATAAAATATGCTTATCTTATTTAATTTTTTGAATAGGTAATA